TACCCCGTCTTTTTCCCCATGCACTTTCCCCTCCAGGAAGGCCCTGGGGTGGGGGCGGCGGGTGATCACCTTGGTTGAGAACCCCTAGAAAACATATGGCCACATCTAGAGACATTTTTAGTTGTCACAAGAGGGTGGTGGAGGACCCTTGGCATCTAGTGGATTGAGGCCAGGGATGCTACTAAACATCCTACCAAATGCACGCGACAGCCCTAAAACAAAGAATGACCCAGCTCACACTGTCAATAGTGCTGAAGTTGATAAATCCTGGTCTAGAGAAACCCATGACCCCATAAGATTCCCTGGCTCCGTGAGTCTTCTCTCGTTTTCCCCAAGGCCTGGGCTGCTCAAGTACAGATGGGCAGCACCTACTGTGGTCATTTTTAGCTACTGAAAAATAGTGGATAAACAGGTCCTGAGGCGCTCTGGCAGGAGCCCCTATCACAGGAAGGCCCTGGCATTTTCAAGACTCTGAGACACTAGGCTTGATTCGCTACAATGAGTTTATTGGAAACACAGAGTGAAACAAAGACAAAGGAGAAGGCAGCAGAGTCATTAGTTTTTCAGAAGCTCTTGAGGGCAGCCCCGGAAGGGAGATGTTCTCCCCACACGCGTGGGCCTGTCCCTCGCAGAGTCATAGAACCACTATCCAGGGTCCGCGTCTCCATTCCACAGGCAAAAGCACATGGGCAGAGTCCCAGGTCGTGCAGACAGGGACATTCCCGGGCCTCCCCCGTTCCTCCAAGCTTTGGGGAAGAGCTCAGGCAAGACCAATGTATACAGCAAAAAAAACAGAAGGCAGGCGGAAGAAAAAGATGAATCCTCGGGACAACAAATTGACTACCAGGAAAGGCTACAGAGAGAGACCATGGCGCCTCCCGGCCCTCCCCGGACTCCTGCGACCGGGGATGGCTCCCGGAGCGGAGCGGTGGGGAGGGCGCTTAGAGTGCAGGCAGCGGGCGGCGGCTATTGGGAGGCCGGCGCGGGCGGCGCGTTCTGGTGGCGCGAGGTACTGGCTGGGTGGAGAGTGACGGCGACAGGCGCTGGCGGAGGCGGCAGCCTCCTAGCACCTCTTACAGCTGCCGCCGCAGACGCCAACCCGGGCGGAGGGGGCGCAGGCGTTAGTAGTGCCCACCACCACGTTGCTGTTGCTGGGGACGCTACTGACTCTGGTGGAGACAACAGGGGCAGTAGTGGAGGCGCAGAGATCGCCACAGACAACGCCACCGCGGGAGCTGCTGACGCCTGCAGGGGAAAGAGACGGAGGCGCGCGTCAGGCGCAGCCGCGACCTGGGTGAGTGGCTTTGCTGCGAGCCCACGCGCCCTTTGCCCAGAGGCTCCCAGACCCGCCCAGCGGGAGGAGGGGACGGACCCCACTACTTACAGACATTCACCGAGCCGACGCCCTCGCACAGCCTGCAGGGAGAGAAGGCGAGAGGTCAGTGCCGCGGAAAAGGCGCCGGGCCCCCGTGACTGAAGTGGAGGGGGACATCTGTGGCCCTCCATCTGGGCACTTGCCCAAGGGAAGGGGCAAGAAATGCTCTCGGCCAGGAGCCAGTGTAGACTCGGGTCACCGTGAGGGTCTGGAGACAGAAGGCCTGTGAGTGCCTCGCTCTCCACTGCTTCTGAGCTGTGCAACCCCAGCTTGGGCCAACCTCAGCCTAGGCTTCCTCATCAGGAAAACCTACTTCGTAGATCTCTTGCGAGGACTGAATCAAATAAGAAGCGTCCAGTGCTTAGTGCCTGGCTCATAGCCCTTAAGAGCTATTAGCTGCCACTACCTCGAAGTTGGTTCTGACTGAATTGCAGGTGCATTTGAGGGGAGCAGATTTAACTTCTGAAATCCAGTCTGATTGGTGTCATTAGATTATAGGCATCAGGAGGGTAGACATTTTTGTCTATTCCTTCCTGCACCACCTAAAAACAATGCCTGGCTCAATACAAAACTGTTAGATAAACAAATGGGATTTTAGAACAGGCTCAGAGACTGCCCACCACAGTCCTCTCATCCGGCAGATGGAAAGGCTGAGGCCCAGAAGGAGGACATATCCAATGACAAGGCAGGGCTGTCACCCCAGACACTCATTTCTACCCACCCCACATTTCCCTCCCAATAGCTTCCCCTAAGGGAAGAAAATGGAGTTCCCCTGAAAGCACACTGGCCAAGGATTGGTTAAATCAGCTTCAGATAAGAGAAGCCATGGCCACCATCAAATCATTCCATGCCCAGGTTCCCTAGGTAACACATACCAAAGCTCCTGAGTTCACTCCAAGAGCCCCGTGTGATGGAGGAGTGGGCCACTCAGATTCCAATGCCATCTCCATGTGTTTCTCCAACTTCCAAATTCAGACTTGGAAAACTCCTCCTCCCAGAATTCTTCACTTATGAAATTCCCCAGGCCCAGCCAGACAGACCCCTGCCTCTGAGCTTTCCAATGGAACAACTCGAGTTTGGTGGAAATCTCGTCATATGGTCACTTTAGTTTCTAGGTCCCAAACCTGTGTTCCCCATTTCCCAAATAAACAAGATGCTCCCTCTGCATCCCCAACCTTCACCCTCCTCTCCCCAGGGCCAAGGGCCTGACTGTCCACAAAAAAAAAGGAGCTTCGAGTGAGACCAACTGACCAACTAGGGGAAAGAAACCAAGGGCAAAGAATGAGCTCACATTCTGGGAGTGTTGTCCTTCTGGGAGCAGGAGCTGTATAGCTGCCCTCCAGCTGTATCGCTGGCCTCCAGCCATAGGAAGGCTGAGTGACCAATGGGTCTTCTCCACTCCCCCCACCTCTGAAGCAAGCAAACAAGCAAAAATCCTGAAAGCAAGGCATAACTGCCCCAAGGGATAAGTCCTTGCTCTCTGCCTAACTCATTCCCACCTGCCACAATGGAATACCACTTTGGGATGCTCATTGGCACTATAATAGAAAAGCATGAGTTGATAGTGTCATCTATCTGAAGCTGTCCTTATGGGATACATCTGAACTCCCAGGTCTAGATGGGGCCAGGGCCAGACTAGGAAAAAGAGAAGGAATCCTGAGAAGCACATGCAGCTACAGCTGGAAGGGAAGAAGCACTACCCAGGCAAGCTGACCCCAAGCCTTAATTAGGCTTCTCAGTAACAGGAATACCTGCTGCCAGATTACTGGATCTCAACTGAGATGAACAAGACTGCAATCTCAGATCAGTGCCTGGGTGAACATGAGAGACTCAAACGGGGCTAGATCATACTTAAAGGACTTACACAAATTACCTGTCTGGTTGCAGGGTGGGGAGGTTAAGAAACAAAACTTAAATGCTGCCAGGAGTGTGAGGACAGAGCACACTGAGAACCCTGGCAGGGCTGGGAAAGGGAAAGGTCTATGGGACCCACCTCTGCTCCTCGCCCTCCAGCAGGCGCCTGTAGGTGGCGATCTCGATGTCCAGGCCCAGCTTGGAGTTCATCACCTCCTGGTACTCCCTGATCAGGCAGGCCATGTCCTGCTTGGCCTTCTGCAGGGCACCCTCCAGCTCGGCCAACTTGCAGCGGGCATCGCTGAGGGCCGCCTCACCCTGCTGCTCAGACTGAGCCACCGCAGCCTCCAGCTTGGAATTCTGAAGAGAACAGAGAGAACAAGGTAGATTAGAGTCCCTGGGTCTCTCTGATGCTTACCTCGATGAGACCATGCTCCCCACCAAGCTGGGAGCACCCCAGAACAGAGCCTCTTGCCTTCATCACCTGGGACTCACAGAGACCACAACCAGGGACTCTACATGGACAGAGGGGCTGGAGAATGAATGCTGAGATCCAGATAGGGCACACATAGGCTGTGTGACCATGGTTAGACCCTCGGTCTCTCTGACCTTGGGCACAGATGCCCCATACCTGGCACTTGGCATTCTCCACCTCAGCCGTCAGCCTCTGGATCATGCGGTTCAGCTCGTTGATCTCCTCCTTGGTGCGGCGCAGGGTCTCCCCGTGCCTGATCACCGTGGCCTTCATCTCCTCACACTGGGGGAAGTAGAGATGCTCATGAGGTTCAGGGTGGGACCTCCCACCCATTCAGGGCATGACAGATGATTTTGCAGGTTGTGCAGTGCTCAGCCTGTGCAACCACACATGGCAGTCCTGCCCTACCACCCCAACATCAGAGTGGCAGCCATCTCTTCTCATCCCTAGTGCATCCCCAGAAAAGGAAGCCTATTTAATAGATAATCTCAAATCCCTCCCACTGCCATGTCTAGCAGGCAGGTGTCCTGTGCCACTCACCTTGCTGCGGTACCAGGACTCGGCCTCAGCCCGGCTACGGGTGACAATGTCATCGTACTGTGCCTTGATCTCGGCAATGATGCAGTCCATGTTCAGGTCCCGGCTGTTGTCCAGCTTGACAACCACGGAGGTGTCTGAGATGTGGGACTGGAGAACGCGGATCTCCTGCAGGAGGTGAGGGCAGTGACTTTAGTTGAGAACACAGCCCCACCCACCATGTCCTGACTCCACCTCCTCAGGCTTTCTCTGGTCCCCAACCCTGCCCCCTCACACAGCCTCAGGGACTGCAACCTCTACCCACATCCTGTCCAACACTCCCACCCCCATCTCTCCTCTCTGCTGGCTGCCAGGTCTCTGCCTGGCCCCTGAGCCCGCACCTCCTCATACAGCCGCCTCAGGAAGTCGATCTCCTGGATCAGGGCCTCCACATTGGCCTCCAGGTCTGATTTGCGGAGGTAGGCGCAGTCCACATCCTGGAAAGGTGGGGAGTGTTGGAGCTCAAGGACCCTGGTGATCCAGCCTCTAGATTCCTCTCTCTTCCCACCCATTCCATGAAGCCTGGGGAAAGGAGTCCCCAGTGTCTCATTCCCATGCCCTCTCCTTCCCTTCTGGCCCTTCCCGGGGTGACCTGGCATCCTCTGCCATTCTGAGGACAAACCCTGTTTGTCTTGGGCACGGCTCACCAGCCTTTCACTGCTCCTTACCCTCTTATCTCTCCTTTCTCCCCTCTCCTGCTCCAGGAAGCCTGCCCAGACTGACCCCCCAGCTCTCACACCCTGACCCTTTCCTGTCCCCCAGCAGTGCTCCAAAAGCCCAAGGGCTACTCCTGGTTCTTCTCCATCCCCCCTTAGAACCTGGGATTGTGTCTCTGCCTCAAGGTCAGACTCCCCAAAATGCTAGACAGACTGCACTGTCTCTCAGCAGAGACATTGTATCTGCTATGGCTCCAGGGGCCTCAGCAATAGACCACAACCTCTGGAACAGAGCAGGACACACAGAGGACAGTGCAGCCATCCCCTTGCCCAAGGTAGGTGCTGGTAGATATTCCCAAGTCATTGCCCTTTGTCAAGGCCCTGGATGCTCAATACAAAGGCCTGCATCTGGGCAGTCCTAGCCTGCTGTGGAAAGGTCATTGTGCCCCACGCTGAGGTTGAGACCCCCTGTGTGTCCCCAGGAAGAATCTGTCATTCTGAGATCCCACAGATCTGTGCTTCTCAATCCTGTGTCACTTGCCTTCTTCAGAGCCACAAACTCGTTCTCAGCTGTTGCTCTCAGAGAAACCTCCTCCTCATACCTGAGACAGAGCAGAGGGAAGAGAGGGGAGGTCAGGGCAGGGCAGGTCTCTGCAGAGCCACCATCACATCACACTTCATCACAGCCATGGGGACAGTACTAGAAACACCTCCACACAGCCCCGGCCTGGCAGCCTAGCTTAGTGCTTTCTAGTTGGATGTGGGATGTGTCTGGGATTCTCTATCCACTTTGAACTGGGGATGGAGAGTGCTCATCTGGGACCTCCCAGTCCTGTTCCCAAAGGGGCTCTGAGGTCCCCCAGGAGGCAAATAGGACTCAGCCCCCAGCCCCATCCTGGGAGTGGACAGCGTGGACTCTCAGGGCCTGTAGCCCTAGCCTCCCCTCACTGGTATCAATCCCAGCTCAGGTATGGGGCCTCCTGGACCCGCAGACCCTCAGGACTTAGAACCTAAGGCAGTGCGACACCCAGAGCCCAAGACCTGTCACTCATGAGAGACCCTGGGCTCACATCTGACAGGTGCTACAAGTATAGGGGCTGAGGGTCAGGAGAGAAGGCCTGGACCCTGCAGAGGCTTCCTCCCCACCCAGCGCAGGGGAGAGCTGCTGGGTGATGTGGTTCAGGGAGAGAAGGCTGAAGTGGGACAGAGACAGGTCATGGGAGTCACAGCCCTCCTCTTACACAGGTGTCTGGGCAAAGATTCCACAAAGGAAAAGACCCCGCCACCCTCGGTCAATCTAGTGGTCATGGCCACTCACCCTACCTGGGAGTTCTTATTGTCTAATCCAGTGTATTTAACCTAAACCCCATTCCTGTGCCCAGCATCCCTCTTGCCCGCACTCACTTCTTCTTGTAGCCCTCCAGCACCTCCTGCACGTGGTTAAGCTCTGAGGCCAGCCTCCCGCTGTCGGCCTCCACGCACTCGGCCTCCCGCCGCAGAGTCTCGATGTAGCCCTCAAACAGGGGCTCCAGGTTGCTCTGGCAACACTCGCGGTTCTGGTAGAACTGCAGCTTTGTCTCCAGCAGTTTGTTCTGCTGCTCCAGGAAGCGCACCTGCCATTCGGTGTGGGAAGGTGGGGCAGATGGTGTCTGGTGCCCCAAAGCCAGCTCTGGGGGCTCGCAGGGGAGGTGCTTTAATGGGAACCCCCAAATCTGGAGCTTATCTGAGATTGAGTAGAGGTGGGCAGTGGGAGACAGACAATTTCTGGATTTCCTGGTCATGATCTGTGTCTAGATTTCCCACTCAGGAGTGGAGCAAGGGCTGGGTGGTGTCAGTGCCTGCTCCCTGGGGAGTTGAGTGACCCCCCCCCCACCCCCCACCCAAGCAGATGAACAGAAGTAGAGGCTCAGTCCCTCACTATGAAACTAGGTGATCAGCAACCCACACAGGCAGAGTACTCAGGTTCAGATCACAGATGAGGTTTCTGGGGATGGTGCCAGGAAGAGGGTGTCACAGGCCATCTGGAAGGGAGCTCAGCTGTCCCAGCCCTTCCCCTGTGTCATCTGGAAGTCAGTGCACCCTACTCTCTCACCCTGGGGCTGCCCAAACCCCTCTGAGTTCAGCAGCAGTGGTCACATGCCCCCCTCCCCCAACTCCCTGATGTCTAGCTTGTGCCCCAGAGCAGCCTGGCCACACTTTTCCTTCACAAGCTCCCTCTATCTGAACTGTCAGCTGAGTCTGCATCTTGAGTGCCTGTGTGTGTGTGTCTGTGCATGTGTCTGTCTGTCTGTGTGTCTGTGTGCCTCGCCCATCAGACTGGGATCTCAGGCAGGCAGAGGTCTTTGTGCCTCTGACTCCATCCTTAGTGCCCGGCCCTGGCTGTGTAGGTGGTGGGGGTTCAGGAAGGGTGTGATCCAGGACACCCACCTTGTCGATGAAGGCCGCGAACCTGCTGTTGAGGGACTTGATCTGCTCCTTCTCCTCCTGCTTCACGCACTGCGCGTTGGGGTCGATCTCCAGGTTGAGGGGCGTGAGGAGGCTCTCGTTGACCGACACGGTGGTGATGCATGGGGGACTGGGCCCGCACACGCCCCCGGAGCGGTAGCCGAAGCTGCGTCCGCAGGAGCCGGCCCGAAAGCCTCCGCACACGCTGTGGCTGCCGAAGCCCCCGGTGAGGCCGCGGTAGCAGGAGATGCCACGGTAGGGGGCGGCGGTGATGCAGCAGCGGCCGGGCCGGGGCCCGCAGGCCGAGATGCAGCTGAAGGCGCGGCCACCACAGTAAGATCCACAAGTCATGGTGCTTTTTGGGGCTTGCCCTAAACTGCAGTTTTCTTCTTCAAAGGACCAACTCACGTCCCGCACACCCACCTCAACCTCCCAATACACAGTTGAGGAAACTGACGTTGGACGAAGGAGTGGGCAGTGACTCAGGTTGGAATGGAAGGGAAGGGGCGGGGCTGCTGCTCTTTCTGTCCTGCGGGGTTTGACATGGTCAATGCCGCTGTCCGCGGTGCTCATAGGACTAGCCAGGAATGTTGGGAGGGGGAATCCCTTGATGTGGAACTTGGGGGGCGCTTGGTGGTTTCTCCGAACTAGATGACCTGTTTCTGCACCCCAAAAGACCCACGTTTACAGAATCTCTAACTTAGTCACCTTCTCAGGGACCCAGTTCCTCCACACCTACTCCCAAATCCCTTATCTATACCTATCAACATGTTTTTTTCTCTCTCTCTCTCCCACTCTCTGGTGCACACACACATACACACACAAACTCACACACAATGCACTCACATGCTGGCCTTCCTACTCACAACCCCCCCTCTCTCTTTCACATACACACTCACACACACAATGCTTTCACATGCTGGCCTTTCTACCCACCATCTCACACACACACACACACTCACAGGTCCTCACCTGCACATTCAACTAGCATGTAGACTAGTCCTCAGGCCACCTTATTAGGTCATATTGGCCAGCCTCGGCTGAGAGGAGGCATTCCCTCCCTCAGAGTGTCCCATGCGGCCTCAGGAGCACACACTAGCCCACTGGCCCCAGGAAAGCACAATTACCTCCCACAAGGCCCTAGACAAGGATTGAATGTCTGGATGTCCTCTCAGGCCTCTGTGTAACCTCCAGGGCCTAGAAGGTCTGGGATGAGCACCACTGTTATGCATCTATACAGTATCTGGCTCAGAATATGAGATCAAATAGAGCCACATGAGGAGAGCATCCAGCCCCTGCCATCATCCCCTGAGTCCCTGCTGCTTTCTGCACTATACTCCTTGAAACTCCTGCACAGAAGTTTGTCAGTACCCTTGGCAGGTGCCAGAGAACAGATCTATATTTGTATGTGCCATCCATCCAGTGTGAATAGTGTGGGTCTTAAACTCACAAAGGCTGGGTAGGAACCAAGGCTCTGCCCTGAGTACCCCTGTGTGATCTAGGGGAAGGCACTTGACTCTCCTGGGAAATAGGTTAAGGCTTTCCCTCCTACTACTGCCTTAGAGTTACAGAAATGTGTACATGCTCAGTGGACTCCAGAGCACAGAGCAGATGGGCTTCATTACAATCATTAGGAAGCGGTGGGCTCAGGGGCAGTGTTTATTCAGAATTCATGTTCTGACCCACTAATTGAACCAACCAGAATTTTATTTTAATGAAATTGATTATGAGAAAATCAAATAGAGTAGAATAGACCAGAAAATAGCAGATTGCACCTTATGTCATGGGAATAACTTGTTACATGCCCTTTTTGTTTCAGTTGTATGGCCTATGTATATGTATGTGCATACTCAGTCACCATGTAAAATTATTTCTTATTATAGTTGCAGCAGAAAAGTTGAAATATCTATTTCTCACTGTATACAAAAACCAAATTAAAATGGATTAAAGACTTAAATATAAGACCTCAGACTATGAAACTACTAGAAGAAAACATTGAGGAAATGCTTAGGGCATTGACCTGGACAAAGATTTCTTGATTGAGACCTCAAAACCAAAGGCAACCAAAGCAAAAAATGGGCAAATGGGATCACATCGAGCTAAAAGAACTTCTGCACACCAAAGGAAACAATCAACAAGTTGAAGAAATGACCTACAGAATGGAAGAAATATTTGCAAACTATTCAACTGACAAGGAATTCGTAGCTGCAATATATAAGGAACTCAAACAACTCAATAGCAAGTAAACCAAATAATCTGATTTTAAAATGGGCAAAAGATCTGAATAGACATTTCTCAAAAGAAGACATATACATGACCAACAGGTATATTGAAAATGCTCAACATATCATCAAAGAAATACAAATCAATACCACAATAAGATTATCATCTCAACCCAATTAAAATGACTTTTATCAAAAAGACAAAAAAATTATGGATGCTGGCAAGGATGTGGAGAAAGGGGAACACTTGTACACTGCTAGTGGGATGTAAGTTACTACAGCCACTATGGAAAACAGTATGGAGTGTCCTCCAAAAGCTAAAAATAGAACCACCAGGTGATCCAGCAATCCCACTACTAGGTATACATCCAAAAGAAAGAAAATTCTTATATCAAAGAGATGTCTGCACTCCCACGTTTATTGCAGCGCTATTCACAATAGCCAAGATTTGGAATCAAACTAAGTGTCCATCAATGGATGAATAAAGAAAGTATGTTACAGATACACAATGGAATATTATTCAGCCATAAAAAGGAATGAAATCCTGTCATTTGCAACAACATGGATGGAACTGGAGGACATTATGTTAGGGAAAATAATTGAGGTACAGAAAGACAAATTTCAGATGTTCTTACACATATGCGAGAGCTAAAAAAATTGATCTCATCAGATAGAGAGTAGAATGATGGTTACCAGAGGCTGGGAAGGGTAATGGGGAGGGGAAGATAAAGACGTGTTAATGAGTACAAAAATACAGTTAGATAACAGAAATGAGATCTAGTGTTCAGTAGCACAATAGAATGACTATAGTTAATCATTTATTGTGTATTTCAAAATAACTAAAGGAGTAGGCTTGGAATGATCCCAACACAAAGAAATAATAAATGTTTGAGGTGATGGATATTCCAAGTACTCTGATTTGATCAGTACACAGTTTATGCTTATCTCAAAATATCTTATGTAGCCCATAAACATGTATAACTATTATGTACCCATAAAAAGAAAACATTAAAATAAATAAATAAATAAATAAAAAGTTTGAATACATGGCATATTAGTTAAGCACACAGACTCAGATTCCAAACTGCCTCGTTTCGAATTCTAGCTCTGCCACTCTCTAGCTGTGTAAACTCAGGCAATTACTTAGCCTCTATGTACCTCATTTCATGATTTCTAAAATGAAGATAATAATAGTACCCACCTCATAAAGTTGTAAAGATTAAAAGAGTTAATCCATGTAAATCACTGAGAACTAAGCCTGGCACACTCTAAGTGTGTAATCATATTAGTTGTTGTTGTTGTTGCTGCTGATGCTGCTGCTGCAGACGTATCAACAGCATTGATGGGATATACTCATCCACATGCCTAAGCCATCTGTGTCCAGTTTTCATTAACCGCCTTATCTTAAAGAACTTGTAGAAGGATTAAATGAAATAATGCATGGACAATGTTTAACAGCAGCTGGCACATAGAAAATGCTCAATAAATGTTATCTACTATATTCTACAGTGGGAGCCAGTCCAAGGGGCAGAGGATCTGAGAAGTTTGGCCATGGTTACTCCATTTGTCCTCGAAAAGAACCCCAAAACACATGCCCCTCCTTCAATCTCTGCTCCAGCCTGATTGCCTCAGAGAAGGTCCAAAGAGAATCTCTTCTCTTTGGCAAAGGAACACACCACCAATCCTTGGGTAACCATACTACTGGATGAGAAGAGAGGCTTGGATAATCTAAAAATTCTGTAATCTGTGAATAATTCATAAGTGTGTATTTATTATTTGGACTTAACAGACCATCAGAAATCCTCAGTCATAAATTAAATGATGGCACACTCACTCATCTTTATTTTTGCCTGATCCTAAAACCTCCTGATTGGTCAGTAGCCAGAGGATTTCATGAGGTTGAGGATGGGGGATATGGACTTGATAATTCATCCAAGTATAATGGTGCTCCAATGAGAGCAAGAGAAGGCAAGCTTTCATTGCAGATGGACAAATGGAAGTTGGAGTTGAGGAAGAACTTGCCAGAAGACAAGTAGTCATTACTTTCTAAAGGAGCTTGCATTATCTCTTCCATTTAGGGAGGCTTTAAGTAAAAGAAAGACACTTCTTATTCTGCAGTGGCCACCATTTTTGTGGAGACAAGGTGAACCAAAAGACCTTCAGATCTGGAGATCAGAATCTCTTCTTTTAGCCCAAGTGGACCTTTATTTCAAGGGGCACTTGTAAAGAATGGGCAAATTAGGTGGTTTTAACATTAGAAAGTTCTTGTTCAGTGCTCCCTTCGGTTCATTCTGCTCCCTGGAGGGTATTATAAGGCAGACTCCTCAAGATAGTTGATCGCTTAGACTAGACAACATTTTCCAGATGGGGGACTCGGGGATTTTGTGACTGATATTTCCTAGCTCTATGCTCAATCCTGTCTTAATTTTGGAGGGAAGGAGGCATTAAGAGGAGGAAGGAAACATGGGTTCTGGAGCTCCCAGTCTGGTAGAGCATATCCAAATTCATGAGAAAGGCCAGAAGTCTAAAGAGGGCTACTTTTCATACATACTGTCAGATACTGAGGCATGCAATGACTGCTGACAGTGTCCTTTCTGGGACAATGTGCAATTGCAGCTAGTCTGATGGGAAAGGCAAGAAAGGCTCCCTGGAAAGGGTGAGGACAAGCTTTAGGCAAAAGGCGGGCAGGACAGTGTTGATGAGAAGATGTGCATGGAAGCATTTCACACAGTGACAGACAATGAGACAGGGCTAGTGGGTGGACAACAGGTGATCCTGTGGGCCCTTGCAGGAGTGGAGAGGATCATGAGATACTGTGACAGCGGAGAGAGAGGGAGAATGCCGGTTGAGGCACAGCCCTCATAAGCAGGGACAGTGTCGTCCCTGAGACTCTGCTACACAGCTGTGGGCTGGAAGGCAGCCTGTAGGCTCTACATCTGGAGCATCTGCATGCTGGGCTTACAGGTCTCCAGAGGGCCATGCCCTTACTAACCTTGCAGCTGGCTCATGCTTTCTACTCATAGAAAGCAGGTGCAGGCCAGGGTCCAGTGAAGGAAGTTGAGAGGTAGTGGAGTGGCTGCTTACACAACACCTGGGATGTTGAGATGTTGATAATGGAATTGACCTCAGGCCAGTTGGGTGGGTGATTGGGGAGAGCCCAAGTCAGAGCCCTGCCTTCTCAGCCAAGAGAGCCCAGGACGCTGGCCAATTATCCATCAGAACTCACCAGAGAGGAGTCCCACTGGACAAAGGGCCAGAAGGCCCCTGTAAGATGCCTGGGTGGGGCTGGAGCCTGACTCAAAAGCTCCACCCTGGTAACATTCATCCCACTAACCAGCTGGGTGCCTGCACCTCCCTCGCCCCATGTCCCTGCCCTGTGAGGGTTCATTACTATAAATCTGGAACTACAGTGCCCACCTCTTCCAGTGGGCCTACACACACTTTCCCTTGGTGCTGTGCTGCTTCCCCCATCCACCTCCTCCTCCTCTGCTCTTTCATCCCTGGAGTGACCCTTCCACCATACTTCCCAGATCTTCTCCCATTTTTCCTCCACTGTCCTCCAGTTTCCTCCTCTTCCTGACTATCTCCTAAGATCTCTCCCTCATTTTCTTCTCCACCCATGCAGCACTCTCCTTCTCTTCTTCTAAGTCACCCTGAGAATAATAGTCTAAGACCAAGTATTTCTTTCTCCCTCTTTTCCTAGAAATCTCCTCTGATTTGCTTCTCTCTTTCCTTCTCCAATCCGACACCTGGTCTCTACTCTGCCCCAAGGCCTTCAAGATCCTTGTTCTCATTGGCTGACTTTCCCCACCACCCCCTTATAGCCCAAGCCAAGGACTTTGCTTGGTTGAAGGACACATCTCACTCACTTCATTCATCCTTCAGGCCCCAGCAAGGAAGGTCACCCCTCTCCACCCCCACCCCCAGGAATAGCCACATCATCTGCTTCATGTGTCCCCACCCTATCCTACCACAAAGCTTTGCACAATAAACCACCAAGCTTTGATGGCTCCATTACTCAGCACTTAATATGCAGCTGGTATTCTTTTCATTCATTCAAAAAATATTTATTGAGCACCTACTATGTGACAAGCCCTTGGAATATATCCACGAAGAAAACATTTGTACACACTGATGTGCTGCAGGGTTTCCATTTTTGTTCATTATCTGGGTATGTGTCTCTGCTTTTCTCTTAATACTGGAAGCTTGCCAAGAACAAGGGTGAGCTCTCCTATACTCTCTGGCCCTGAACCCTGAGAGCAACCTGCAGGGCCCTGCAGAGGGCATGGGGCAAGATGAGTGTTTGTGTTTTTATGTTATGTACAAACACCAGCTACTGTGTGATACTTATTACTGATGGCCGATGGTGTACAGAAGGGAGTGCAATGGGACAAACGCATCCCTTCCTTTGGGATCAGACACACAGGCTCTGGGTTCCAGTTCTGCTACTAACATGCAACCTGAGCCTTAACCTCCCTAGACCTCAGTGTCCTCATCTATAAAACGAGAATAATAACACCAACCTCAGAGGGCAACTGTAAAAATTAAATGAGTTAATGCATGTTGGACTCTTAAAATAGTATCTAGTGTGGTATAAGATGAACATCAAAAGATTTTATTATTAAGTTTGGAAGAATAGTCATAAAATAGCTTTCTACATGAAACATCTACTACTGACATAACTTTAAAAAAAATAGCCACATACCCCAGAAAAACTCTTGCATAAATGCACCAGAAGACATGAGAAAGGATGTTCATAGCAGCTCTGTTCAATCTACAGAACTCTGGAAACAACCTTGTGGCTATCGAGGTAGAAAGGCAAATAAACTGTGGTATAGCCATGCAATGAGTGCAATCCACAGTGAAAATGAACACAGGACAGCTACAGGAAGCAACATTTAATGAAAGAAACCAGATGCACAAGGATCCATGCAACATGAGTCCATTTATGTGAAGTTCAAAAGCTGGAAAAAGAAACAATATGTCATTGCAAGATGGGTGCATTGGTTCTAAAACTGTAAGAAAAGCAAAGGAATAATTAAACACAAAATGCAAGAGAGGAGTCACCCTAGGCCAGGAAGGAGTAGGGTACAATCAGAACAAGGTACATAGGAAGCTCCTGAAATACACACATGTTCTATTTTTTCCTATAAGTGGTAGGTATTGCTACAGATCTAACCACCTATGCATTTTTTGTGTTGAAATATTTCACAATAAAAATAATTGTTATCTCCACAAAGTTAAAATCTATCCTCTTTACCTTGCCAGAGCCAAGACCATAGAGTGGAGATTCTGCCATCTTCCCTCCCCTCCTCCCTGCCACCTTCCCTCCCCTCCTCCCTTCCCCATGACAAGGTTTTTTCACTCTGAAGAAAACAAGTTGAATGTCCTTTTAGGTCTTCAAAAATTAGCAGCAATTAATTCCTGAAGTTTAATGAAATGGTGTCACATTTGAATTTTTCATATTCTTACATCTTTAAAATTGCTTAGTAAGGACCAGCCATTAGTAATTAGCTTGTGTTTATACATGTTGTTTTTATAAGGAGTTATACTGGTAGAAAAGGTGAAGTGTGGATGAGATGTACTTTGACTCACAGTGCTCCTCAGGACACCCAACCGCTGGTTTACTGGGGACATCACTGCTCAATTGTGAGCAGTGCCCCAAATTCCAGATGAGGGTACAAAGAGCTTCAGAAGTGCTGGCCCAGCAGCCCTGAACTCACAAAGGGACAGCAGGTGCCATACTCTTCTCTGGGGTGACCAGATAGCTCAACACAGTCTGTGACCTCCCACATTTGTCCTGCACAAGGCCACACTCTGAATGTTTTGCACAGATACCCTGAGAGCCCTATTCTCTTCTATTTTTTTCCTCTCCTCTCTTTTCCCATCAATCCTGCTTCTGTTCTCATTCCCTAAGTCTACTCTGCCTGCCTTTGCCCTTGAAGCATAGCAGCTCCAGGGGGCTATAAGCCAGGCCATTTCACTTCTCTTTTCTTCTCCTCAATTTAATGCAAACCTCTGTACTTTACGAGCTAATTTTTCTAGGACCTGCTCTATTGGAGTGGGGGGTGGTTCACTGGGTAAGTAGAACATAGTACAGTCTATCAAAGTATTGCCATATACCAGAGGTATGCAAATAACTAAAACTGATGTTTTCCACCCCGTCCTTCAATTCTTAGCCACGGGGTGCTGCACATCTAACTCATACTCCTTCCCAGCCCCCAAGTAGCCTCACATCGCCGTGTGTCCCTAAATGACCCCTCATGGTTCTAACCATCCCAATCCACTCTGACTCTGCCCGTCTTCCTTAGATGGACTCTCTCACACCCTAAATTCACAGATACTCCCCTGTAAACAACTTTCACTACCCTCTTGAACTTATCCAAAGATTAGGAAGTCAAGGGGTTGTCACAGCTTATAAGTGAGAAGGCAATGCAACTCCTGGCTCCATCACTTACCAGCTGGGAGACTTCGGGCAAGTTATTTAACCTCCCTGACCCTTGGTTTCCTCATCAGTAAAATGGGGATAATGGCACATACTTCATATGATTGATGTGAGAATTAGAGATCATTTACGATATATAATGATGATCACATAGTAGGTGACCAATTAAAAAGAAACATATTCTTATCAAACTAAGATCCATGTTTCTCTACACAGTTCTTTCTAATTCTAATTCTCTATACAGTTTTTCCTAATACAGGGGGAAATGTACTGAAGTGATCCAACCTCCATCTCCTGGGTTCAAGCAATTCTCCTGCCTTAGCCTCCCATGTAGCTGGGAATACAGGCACGTGCCACCATAACGGGCTAATTTTTGTATTTGTAGTAGAGACGGGGTTTCACCATCTCTGGTCTTAAACTCCTCCACTGAGGCTGGTCTTGAACTCCTGACCTCAGGTGATCCACCCCCCTCAGACTCCCAAAGTGCTGGGATTACAGGTATGAGCCACTGCGCCCAGCTGTGATTCAATTTAGCATCACCAATCTGACATTTTATGCTTCCTGGGGTGATATAATAAGAGTTACACAGCATATTTTATGAAGTATTCTGTCCCAACAATGTTTAATTTAAACCTAATCCAGCCTCTAGCCCAGTGCTGTCCAACAGAATTTTATGTGAAAATAAACAATAAATAAAATAAAAATAAATAATAAAGAAGTGTTCTTTATATGCACTGTCTAATAAGGTAGGCACTACTTACAGGTAGCTGCTGAGGACTCAAAATGTGGATAGTGCAACTGAATAACTAGATTTTTAACTTATTTAGTTTTTACTAACTTAAATTTAAGTAGCCACATCTGCCTATTGTCTACCAAATTGGACATCCCAGCTCAAGATTTACTTTCTAATTTATAGAAAATACAAGGGCTAGAGCCACAAATTAAATTATGTAAAATGTAGTTTTAAAATCCTTAGGACAGTTAGGAAAATTGAATCTGAGATGAATAGTAAGTGGTGCTTTGGAATTATTGTTAATTTTCCTGAATAAGAAAATAGTACTCTCCTTATTCTTAAGAAATTCCTGCTGATGTATTTAAGGGTGACATGCCATGCTTTCTGCCACTCAAATAATTGGGCAACTGTGAAAGCAAATATGGTATAATGTTAACTGTTGAATCGGGGTAAACAGGTGGAGCATCAATGCATGTGTGTTGTATTATTCCAATTTTCCTCAATATTTGAAAGCTTTCATCATAAAAAAGATAAAAGACAAATATTTAATAATCTGCTGACTGTTCCCATGGTAGGAAAAGTGAGATGGTTTTCAGCTGCCAACTGAAAAATCTGGAGATGGGGAAATCCAGATTTGTGTTTCAGGAGCACTTTAGCCACAGCTGTGATGGAAATGAGAGATGGTATTTATTAATGCCTCAGCCTTTCCTGAAACCCCTCTCCCCACATCACACTTAACACACAGGTCTCCTCCTCCCAGTTTCTCCCAGCACCTGGCCTCCCTTCTCTTCCCCTCGCCAGGCTCTACTCCTCCTTCTCGTCCTCTCCTCTGCCTTCCCCTTCCCTCCCCAATGCCTGCAGATGAAGGAATGCCCTGCTGGCAAGACACTTTGAAGATGAAACATGCTGACTCCCCCAGAGCCCAAGACTGACATCTTTTACAAAGAAGAGGGTGCAGGCCACTCCCCCATTAAAGCACATTCTGGAGAGGCGTTAGACCCGGCTAACCACCCAAGCCCATAAAGCGCAAATTGCCCCAACATCATCTTCACAGCCAAGCCCCTTCAGAATCTGCGCATAAATAGGGCTGCGGTGCCCTGAGGAGCACATTGGAGTTTCCATCAGGACTCCAGGTCCCCTATCCTGTCCTCTGCAACCCAAACGTCCAGGAGGATCATGACCTGCGGATCAGGATTTGGTGGGCGCGCCTTCAGCTGCATCTCGGCCTGCGGGCCGCGGCCCGGCCGCTGCTGCATCACCGCCGCCCCCTACCGTGGCATCTCCTGCTACCGCGGCCTCACCGGGGGCTTCGGCAGCCACAGCGTGTGCGGAGGCTTTCGGGCCGGCTCCTGCGGACGCAGCTTCGGCTACCGCTCCGGGGGCGTGTGCGGGCCCAGTCCCCCATGCATCACCACCGTGTCGGTCAACGAGAGCCTCCTCACGCCCCTCAACCTGGAGATCGACCCCAACGCGCAGTGCGTGAAGCAGGAGGAGAAGGAGCAGATCAAGTCCCTCAACAGCAGGTTCGCGGCCTTCATCGACAAGGTGGGTGTCCTGGATCACACCCTTCCTGAACCCATCTGCCCCACCTTCCCACACCGAATGGCAGGTGCGCTTCCTGGAGCAGCAGAACAAACTGCTGGAGACAAAGCTGCAGTTCTACCAGAACCGCGAGTGTTGCCAGAGCAACCTGGAGCCCCTGTTTGAGGGCTACATCGAGACTCTGCGGCGGGAGGCCGAGTGCGTGGAGGCCGACAGCGGGAGGCTGGCCTCAGAGCTTAACCACGTGCAGGAGGTGCTGGAGGGCTACAAGAAGAAGTGAGTGCGGGCAAGAGGGATGCTGGGCACAGACCTCCCCTCTCTTCCCTCTGCTCTGTCTCAGGTATGAGGAGGAGGTTTCTCTGAGAGCAACAGCTGAGAACGAGTTTGTGGCTCTGAAGAAGGCAAGTGACACAGGATTGAGAAGCACAGATCTTCCTTGAGCTCCAACACTCCCCACCTTTCCAGGATGTGGACTGCGCCTACCTCCGCAAGTCAGACCTGGAGGCCAACGTGGAGGCCCTGATCCAGGAGATCGACTTCCTGAGGCGGCTGTATGAGGAGGTGCGGGCTCAGGGGCCAGACAGAAACCTGGCTCAACTAAAGTCACTGCCCTCACCTCCTGCAGGAGATCCTCATTCTCCAGTCGCACATCTCAGACACCTCCGTGGTTGTCAAGCTGGACAACAGCCGGGACCTGAACATGGACTGCATCATTGCCGAGATTAAGGCACAGTATGACGACATTGTCACCCGCAGCCGGGCCGAGGCCGAGTCCTGGTACCGCAGCAAGGTGAGTGGCACAGGACACCTGCCTGCTAGACGCTGAACCTCATGAGCATCTCTACTTCCCCCAGTGTGAGGAGATGAAGGCCACGGTGATCAGGCACGGGGAGACCCTGCGCCGCACCAAGGAGGAGATCAATGAGCTGAACCGCATGATCCAAAGGCTGACGGCCGAGGTGGAGAATGCCAAGTGCCAGGTATGGGGCATCTGTGCGCAAGGTCAGAGAGACTAATCTACCTTGTTCTTTCTGTTCTCTTCAGAACTCCAAGCTGGAGGCCGCGGTGGCCCAGTCTGAGCAGCAGGGTGAGGCGGCCCTCAGTGATGCCCGCTGCAAGCTGGCCGAGCTGGAGGGCGCCCTGCAGAAGGCCAAGCAGGACATGGCCTGCCTGATCAGGGAGTACCAGGAGGTGATGAACTCCAAGCTGGGCCTGGACATCGAGATCGCCACCTACAGGCGCCTGCTGGAGGGCGAGGAGCAGAGGTGGGTCCAACCAAGGGTGGCCCAGAACCACCACTAATGTTGCCTTTTTCTCTTTTGCCCTCAGGCTATGTGAAGGCATTGGGGCTGTGAATGTCTGTGAGTATTTGGGGTCCAGTGTGGACAGATTTCAGAATTTTGACTCAGCCTTCGGGGTTCACAGGTGTCAGCAGCTCCCGGGGCGGGGTCGTGTGCGGGGACCTCTGCGTGTCAGGCTCCCGGCCAGTGACTGGCAGTGTCTGCAGCGCTCCGTGCAACGGGAACGTGGCGGTGAGCACCGGCCTGTGTGCGCCCTGCGGCCAATTGAACACCACCTGCGGAGGGGGTTCCTGCGGCGTGGGCTCCTGTGGTATCAGCTCCCTGGGTGTGGGGTCTTGCGGCAGCAGCTGCCGGAAATGTTAGGCACCCCAACTCAAGTCCCAGGCCCCAGGCATCTTTCCTGCCCTGCCTTGCTTGGCCCATCCAGTCCAGGCGCCTGGAGCAAGTGCTCAGCTACTTCTCCTGCACTTTGAAAGACCCCTCCCACTCCTGGCCTCACATTTCTCTGTGTGATCCCCCACTTCTGGGCTCTGCCACCCCACAGTGGGAAAGGCCACCCTAGAAAGAAGTCCGCTGGCACCCATAGGAAGGGGCCTCAGGAGCAGGAAGGGCCAGGACCAGAACCTTGCCCACGGCAACTGCCTTCCTGCCTCTCCCCTTCCTCCTCTGCTCTTGATCTGTGTTTCAATAAATTAATGTAGCCAACCTGGGTCTTGTGTGTGTCTCTATTACCCTCC